GCTTGCAAATAAGAATGCCACGTCCCTAATTTATTTAGCAGATTCATATAGTTGGGCTAGAACTTTAGGTATGACTTCTCTTATAATTCGGAGGTGAATTCTCATTCACAAGAAGTAGGATTTGTACAAGTAAATCTACCCCATACTAGAGGATAATATTCTTAATTCAATCACATTTGGCTAATTTCTTTTTTCTTCACGTGGTTATTTTTGGCTTTATTTTGTTTGCCGGTAGAAGAGAACAAACATTAAAACTGGCTCTAAAGTTCTAATTTTATACATTGTCTTGAAAGTACAGCACAAAACATTTAATTTCTTTAAAAATTTTTTCCCTGCCAAAAAATGATAGTTTTAACTGCTTTCGTTAAAACACAGGCATGCAGAAATGGGGAAAGAGGAAGTTCTTTCAGGAAAAACACTGAAAAAAATAAGATTTCATCTGGCCTTTCCATCATCACTTGAAGAATTGTTTGGTAGTTACATCATCAGGAAATAAAACACCATCCTCTGAGGACCCCTACTCATTACAAAGAGGAAAGAGAAGGTTTGAAGTCTAAATCACCCCCAGAGATGTCTCCACAAAACCCCAGACTTCTCCTTTCCCTCTCCCGCCTACCCCCAGCAACCAAAAATAAAAAGTATAATGAATTTACAAAAGTTTACATAAGAATAACAGGATGTGTATTGAAGTCCCTGAAGCAACAACAGCTTTAGGGACCCAGAGGGAAAAAAGTTACAAGCGGATCGACCCTGCCTCCCAATGACTTTGTTAGCCCGACAGGAGGGCGCCGGCGCCCCGGCCCACCGGCCCACCACTCATTCCCTCCGCTGGGAGCCGGGAACCACGGTCCGTTCACACGGCCGGAACATCCGCGGGAGCTGGGGTGTGTGGCTGCGCCGCCGCCGCGGCCGAGGGTCCCGCGGTCACCGGCGCCCCCGCCGACAGCGCCGCACACGCGGAGCGCCTTATAAGGCAGAACAGTGACGTAACGCCCATAGGCCGGGCGCGCTCAGCGCCCCGCTCGCATTGTTCGGGCGACTCTCGGAGCGCGCACAGTCGGCTCGCAGCGCGGCACTACAGCGGCCCCGGCCCGGCCCCCGCCCGGCCCCGGCGCAGGCAGTTCAGGTAAGCCCGGGAGAGCAACTTCGCTCCACCAAGGATTTTCCACAAACTATTATTTCAAACCTAGGGAAGCCCACCATAATGAGAAGAGCGGGGCCAACACCCATGTCACTGTGGAGAAGTACAGAATATGCAATGGAAGAGTTGTTTATCTGATATAAGCGGTAATTGGAAACTGAAAAATTCCTGCTCTGGAAAAAAGATATTCTGCTCTTCTGAATCTAACAGAGGAAGAGACAAACAGAAACCATCAATTATTGTTTCAGGTATACCCAGAGTACCATCTGTACCATAAACTACAACTCAACTGTTGAAAATCATAACTTCCATCAAAATTCTAACAGCTGTGTTTCCCAGTGTCTTTTATTTTTTTAAAGCAGGCAAGCATCGATTTTTTAAAATTTAAAAATAACACTCTTTAATATTCCACACTTTTTCCCATTTATTAACTTTAAAGCATGGTTCAAAGAACAATCACATAAGACCTCTTTTAAAACTGAAAGCTAAGTATGACTTATCATGGATACCCTATCTCACACTGGGCTCTTTGGATGAGCAATTTCTTAGTCCTTGGGACAATCTGTATGATGGGAAAATGTTTTTGATAGAATGAATGTGAATTTCTACACTTCCAAATAAAGCACATAATAATTTTATGCTTAGTAAGTTCATTTGCACTTTTGTGGTGATTAACCTTAACTGTTAAGCCCTGGTATTTTTGTGCTATTTTCCTAATGCTGTGATGGAGACTATAGTAACAGCCAGTATGAAAACACAAATCAAGCCTTGACTTAATTTTCCGGTTCTCTTGCAGTTCCCATTAATTTGCCTTCTCAAAAGGCTGTAAATTTTGTTTAAGGGTTCTCTGCTGTAATTTCCCCTCCAAAAAAGTGCCTTTGGTAATAAATGGATTTTGAGATTTAAGAAAAAAAACTGAAAATGTAGGAGGAAGAATAAGATTCCAATAATTCTGCTTAGGTCATGTTCTGTCCATGTCTAGTGCTTCAGGGCAAAGTGAACATTTTACAAGGTGAATAGAAAAAAAACATACAGCCCCTCCTATTTAAAGGAAAAAGGAAGAGGGGCAAGAAGAGAACTGTTTATAAAAGACTGGATATTGTGGATGTAAGGCAATATTGGTCTCAACCTGCTTCAGGAACTGAAATGGCCCCATCTGTTGTTCACAGAGCCTGTCATCTTTGAAAAATCTAATACACCCTACCTTATCTGTTGGACATATTAATTTTAAACGATTTTAAGGTCCATTTAATTTGTATTTGACCATGAATTCAGCTTCAATTTAAACTGATTGTTTAGTTTTTGTAAATTATATTTAAATAAGGATTTAAAGATGAAGAGACACTGCATATGCAGCCAGCATCACAAACCTTCAAAGCAATATTTCTGTGGTTGCTGCTGTCATCACCACAACATTTTCTAGCCACCAACCCAGTCACTTATGCTTAAAGTGTGCTGCAATGACTTTTAGAACCTCCTATGGCTGGTCATTTTCTACTTAAAATGAGGTAGGACATTCATGTTTTGAGTCATTTTGTTAGGTACACTAATTCCTAGCAGATTATCACCAACACTTATCAGCCTTTGCACATCCCTCCTTTTTTTAAAAAAAAAAAAAGACTTGAGATTCTCCTTGACCTTCATCTGCACTAACATCGTCTCTGCCTGGGAAAGCTGGGCAAACAAAAATGGGAAGGCTTACCAAGGAAAGTCCCTGGTTTCTTTTTCAGATATGAGAAACACTCCCTCTTCATGCTTGTTCTCTGAGATGCTTTAGCAGATTAAGATAGGACAGCAGCAGTTTTAATTCTGAGCCCAAGAACGAGAACACATTAGCAGTATTCTTTTTCCAGTCTGACCGTCCTCACATTTCTATGCTCTACTGGCTCCAAAATATGATAAATTGTTAAGTATAGAATTTTTTTTAAACAAGCTTGGGGAATGATGTGTTTGTGGGGGCAGGCAGGGGAGCAGTAGGGAGGTAAGTAGAGGAGTAGATAGGTAAGTGTATGATTGGGACAGACAGGATGCAGACATACCTCAACTCCTTGTGTCTGTTTATGATAACTACTTATTCTAGCCTAAAGGAGTTATTATCAGCAAAAGAAAGCATACATTACATCAGAACAGCAAACATTCAACTATGAATTTGAGAAGTACCTTGATAAGGTACTTGACTATATGGAAAATGGGATACCCCAGGCCCCACAGTCACACACACACACACACACACACACACACACACACACACACACACACACACACAGTCCTGGCACAGAATATCCACAGAATTTTACAGCTGGAAGGGGCAATGGAGGTCATCTGATCCAAATGCCTCACTTTACAGAAGAAACTGATGTCCACAGTGTGACTTGCCCCAGAGACACAGCTATGCAGAGGTAGGGCCAGGGCCCCCTGCATTCTTGGGCTACAGCTCACCAGTAGTTTTTCCTTAATTAGTGCTAGGAAGAGAGGAGAACAGAAGCCCCAGAAAAAGCCTCAGTACTGTAGGTGTTAATTTAGATATAAAATCCATTAAAAAAAGAAAGTAGAAAGGTTCAAAGTTCTTAAGTATAAGCAATAAAAAAGCAAAGGATAAGGAAGCATTGTGAAAATCAATACAATTTAATCAGGCTACAACAACAGAAGGGAGGTGATAAAGGGAGGAAAGAGAAAATAAAAAATAAGTGTATTTAAAGGTCCTCCGGCTGGCAAATCCCACTCTCTACTTGGAAGGTGAGAGGTGCCCTGGAAAGACTGTGTACTCTGTGGTCAAAGACATTTGGGTCTGAACCACTAACTTGACAAATGACCTTCTATTAGTATCTTCCAGCTAAGCATTTTGCACTCCTCAGACGTCCGCAGCTAGCAGGATCCCTTTCAAAATTCAAAGTGACTCAATGCCTTCAAAACAACCTCCCCCAAAACTGCAGAGGAAGTCACCTATGAAGGCTACAAGCTCCTGGTGGTACTTACCCTGCTTTATTTTCCTTCAAACTGTGCACTGTGATGTGACATTAAATTACTCATTAATGATTTATTTGCTTATTATCTGTCTCTTGGACTATAAACTCCTTCAGGGTCAGTTTTACAACCAGCTTTACCTCCAGTGCCTAGGAAAGTACCGAGGTACAATTAGTAGGTGTGTTGCTGGGACAGAAAAGGTGTTGGATAAATATATGAACAAATTACAACCTAGAAGCTGCTTATTTGATACAAAAAAAAAGTGTTTCTGCAAACAGTGGGCTGTGGAGGGCCCCTTCTTCTAGATTTTGTTTAGGAGCTGAAAACAAATCTCAGCCACTACTTAAAGCAACCATATGGAAGTGACTTACAGAAACCAGTTAGGCTCAGGTTAAGTCAAGGCAGTGAACTTAACTAGAAACCAAGTTAGGCTCAGCTTAAGTCAAGGCAGTGAAATCTGCTTTGTATGGCAGTGTATGTTATATAGGCAGACTAAGTCAGATGCTTTTCTGCCCATCTTCATCTACCTCAGTTTAATTCCCTCCCCAATAAAATGAGACTTTGTATACCTGGTGAAGGAGTATCAGGTGAGTCACCCGGGGGCATGGAATGGCCTTCAAGCAAAATATGGAAGAACACAGTGCAGTGGTTAATGAAGGGTGGACTCCTCTGAATTTCTCTAATCTCTGTGCCTCAGGTGAAGGCCTGGAAGATGCACTTACGGGGCACAAATGGCTTATCTTTGCCATGCAGCAGACTGCCTTTTCCCAAGCATGTACTTCATTCCAAAGTTTCTGTGGGTAAACCAGTGTATCTCCCAGATTTTACAGAAGAGTGATTTTTCTTTAATTTCAAAGTTACTCCAATGTCAACCTGTGAAGCTAGCCTAGGGCTTATAATTCTCCTCAGCAGTAGCAAACATTTACTGAGCTAAGCACAAGGCATGAAAACAGGCCCAGCAACTAAGTTCACCACACACCATACCATGTCACTAACCCAGCTATAGCTACTAGCATGGACTGGTACCACATTAATGACAAGGACTAAGATCACTAGCAGCTCTTGGACAACAACTTCAATTATGGTCCCATCCCTGCTCTATTTTAATTGACTGGTAATGCAATGAAGGTAGGAGAGATCAGCTACACATAAAAACTAAGTAAAGATAAACAATGTGGGAGAATGCTTATAAAAACTTCAACAGAATATAGTCAATGGCCAACCTTGCTGAATAGTGACACTGAATTGACAGGGATAAATGTTAGTGTCTCAACGGTGAGACTAAAAGAGTAAGAATAATGGGTGGATAAATCAGAGTTCTACTCTTCTTAGCTCTGCCATCCATTTACTGGGTGAGCCTCCTGTTCCCTTGGTTTCTACAAATTACAAAAAGGGAACAATGTCATCCACCCCAAGTATTTCTCAGTACTCAATAAAGATTGAATAATGAGCAATAACCCTCATGGGAACTCTGATCAAGTAGAGAAGAGACAATATAAAAATAAAAGCTACTGATTATATCACTACAGAGACAAATTAGCTAAAGAAAATGAGGGTAATTTGAGGGAAAGAGTCCACATGTAAATGGAGAAAAGATGAACACAGCTGTAGCACTTGGGCCTGTGAGAGCTCCAAATCACTGTATCTAAAGCAGCCTCAAGGCTGAGGTCAGTCCTCTAAGATGGGCTGCCCTGACAGAAGCAAATCTGCCAGATTTATTGTGTCTCATGGCCCACCAGTCCTGGAACAAAAGTTTAAAGGTGAAATATGTTTTTCTCTTTCTTTTTAAAATGCTTTTTTATGTGAATCAAAACAAAAACAAATCTCTGAGCAGAGATCATAAGTGGAATGTAAAACATCACATTTGGGCTCGCAAGACTTAAGTGTCTGCCTGTTAAATTTGAAGAAAAGGAAGGAGTTGCCTGGTCCAGGAGCCTAGAGAGAACATGAGAAAGTTGCTGGTTTCTTGCTGAAGACAAACACCCATTCAGTGAGATATTGTGGAAGTCCCTTAGTCTTAACTTGTTAGTCTGTTAATTGGGAATGGCAGAAGAAGTGAATTACTCTGTGGAATTTTGTGAAAATGAATCCACTGCTGCTAAAAGGAAAATTATCTACTTTTCAAACACTCATATTATTAAAATAAATACATTATGTTTGAAGTCGCATATTATTCTTGAGGCTTTCAAATAAAAGTGAGAGTAACTTTGCCAAGTGATTTGGGGCTCCACTAATCTCCCCCCAAATTCTGCCCCATAAAATTCTTTTTACAGTTCAATAAAATTCATTAGGCTGAACACAGATGCAAAGAATCACAGGCAAAGTTAAGATTCTCTGGCCAATTTTCCCCATCTGGACTTTAATTAAATTTGTCTCCAAGTGAATTCTTCTCTTCACTAAATGGTTCTCCTTCCAGAAGTGACAAGAACAAGAGGAACAAAACTCTACTTGTCCTTCTTCCATTCTAATAACAAGTCATTCTGAGAACTTTAGGTACCACTCAGCCTAAGGGATGGTTATACTCCCCTAGGAAGTGGTTCTTTTTACCTCTCTATCATTTGGTCAAGTATGCACAGAGTTCAACCCATATGAGGGATACAGAGGTATTATTCCTTTAAGGAGCTTACAGTTGGCTTAACGGCAAAAGTAATATACTAAAACAAATTAGAAAGCAGTACAAAATAATGTAGAATATTTAGGTAATAAAGCTGTAAGGGCTGTGGGGACTTAGAAAAGGAAAATCAGCCAGGGTTAGACAAGTTAAGAAACATTCATGGAAAAGATGGGAACTGAAATGTAAATGGAGATGACTGAATGCAGCATTCCAAAAAAGATGGCAGACTTATTCTTCAGAAGTCTATTATGAAAGGAGAACCTGAGGTTAAAAGACAAATAAGGCTTGTGCCAAGATCAGAGCACCCAAACTGTAAGTTTAAAAACCCATTATTTGGCCTTCAGAACAACCTGGACTTATGCAGAAAGGAAGGCAGCTTAAAGTAACATCACTTCTTAACCTGAAGCTTAAACGTGATGAAGCAGTTGGCACAGTGCCAAACCTATAGCAGCTACTGTTACTCTTCTGGTTATGCTAGTCTATCCATAGGGATGATGCTCCTTCATCATCTGGTGCTGCTGGGCTGACATATAGGGGGCTGTCTCAGGCCAAAGAGGAGGTCCTTTGTAGGATGCAGTCATGAAGAATTCCTGTTCTCAGACACCCAGCTGTGAAGTGGAGTAAAGGATTAAGCTTGTTGAAGATCTGTCTCTAGCGTGCCTAACCTTAGCCACTCTGTAAGGAGAGGTTACCCTTTACCTTGATTTCCCTGCTACAAGGCAGTCCCTCCTGTGAGAAACCCACAAGAACTTTCCTAAAAATGTCTTACTCATCTGAAGTAAGAAACAACTTCCTGAGCAGGTAAAGGACCGAAGAGAGCTGGTGACTGCAAAAGGCTTAAAAGCTAGTTTGGAATCTCCCTGTTTTACCATGCACCCACAAAAAACAAATCTGTAAGACAAATCTTTACAACCTGGGCTAAATGGCTTATATCAGATCCTAGCCACAAACAATAAAGAGTCTCTTTTGAAATTAACAGTCTAAATACTTTTTGCCTAGGTGTTAATTTTTCAGTTTAATTGTACTTTGAATTTAGTATAACATTTTAAGTACTTATTTGCTTTTACAGCATACTTACAACTTGTGAACTACAACAGACTCAAATAAATCTGAATCCCATGGAATTCCAATTACGGTTTTCCATTCTTTTGAACCATTGAGACTTGATGAGCCATAAAATCTCTTGACATGTGAATTTGTATACAGTGTTATATAGGAAAGAAGGGAGGAAAGGACTCTAAAGATTGTTGGGAGTATTTATTTTGTGGAACTGAGATTTGAGATTGCCAAAGGCTTTGTAGACCTTAGAGACAAAATTGCACTGCTCTTCCCATGTTGCAGCTAAGGTGACAAGCAGATGAGGTAAGGTCAGATAGTTAAGTCACTAGCAGATTTTGGTCCAACATTTCCTGTCCATCAGATATGTGGCTTTTCAATTGTTTAATACCTGGGGTTCTGCTTTCTTTGTTTTTAGCTGTGAATTAGTAAACTTTAAAAAGCGATGAATAGTGAAGCCAGAGCTTTTTTCAAAAACCTTTTTTTCAGCTACTAAAACCTGAGATAGTTTGCCTTCTCTTAAAATTCAAATCACAAGGTAAGATATGGTCAGGGCAAAAATGGATGGTATTCAAATAGCACATACATGAGGTATACTATAGCCATTTCTTTAACTGCCACAAACAGAACATTTCTCACATAGATAAACTAAATGGGTGAAACTCCTGCTCAGGGACAGTATAAGCAGCAGACCCAGGGCCAAGAGAAGTGGGGTACAGTCATTGCTCTCACCTCTAGCAGATATGCTGTTGACCACTGTCATATTTTGATGGAATTACTCCTTGCTATGCAAGCTTAATATCCTCTAGAACATGTTCATCTTAAAAGAACCCAACTTACAGGAAAGGAAGTATGATCAGACTGTTTATGCATTTTCTGTCTTCTCAGTATTCAGAAGTTGCTGAAAAGGAAAACATAACCCAAATGCTCTGGACTTACAGTCAAGGGAAAATTAAACAAGGCTCAGATAACCAAAATAATTTTAATTTGTACAAAGCATGCAAGAGGACAAGCAAAACACAGACCACAAGAAAAATGGTCATTCATGTTCCAGCAGATTACAGAATAAAACTTTTCCACCTGTCTGTAATTAGAGATGGCATATGGCCCAAACTCTCACTTTGCAAAAATCATGGAAAAGATATAAACCAATCATCCTCAGGAACTAGGAAGAGTGGGTAAAGGTAGAAGTAGGATGCTCACTGTGGCTCATGATTTAATTGTTTACTCAGCAGGAAGCCAAGCCACACATTAACCCTCATCCTCTAACTGCCTGAACCTCTAAGTACTCTTAAATGTATTAAATTTCCCTATTTTCCTTGCTCCTTGTTTACTGATTTATGACAGCTAAAATCGAGGACCCAAAAAAGTCCTCTAAGGATCAAAATGTTTCACATTTTATACTCTTCAGGCTGCTATCCATCCTGTTTCTATGGCAAACTGTGACTTCAGTAGTCACAGTAAAACATAGGCATCTGTTGTTGTGGTTTCTAAATTTCTGAAGTTTGAATTTCCCACTAACAAGTTAGGAAACGTTTGGTTTCCCAAGCATACCACTTTAGCCACTGCCTCTGTGTAGGCAGCCAGACTACAAGGAGGTGAAAACCAGTGAACTTATCCATTCTGGTACGTGACTGGCCCCTGCTTTGGCTTTTTATTAAATGTGGTGAACTGAACAACAATTAAGGTAAGAAAGCCACATAAAAAAGGAAAGCCTTTAAAAAAAAAAACACAGGCTTAAAAAAAGTTTTAACTTTTTGCTCAGAATAAGTTCTGGAAAAGGATACATGCTTTCTACAAAGGAGAGAATAAAGGAGAGAATAAAGGAAAGAAAAGCAGCCCAACGAAGAGTAGAGGTTAAGAGAAGGAATCATATTAAATCCTCCAAAATGCCCACGTGCAATATCTAAGTGAAAATAACCTGTGACCTGGGAAGAGAAAAAAGGGACTAATGGAGGTTAAAAACAAAATTTAACAGCTACATTGGAATGATTTTCTAAAGAACCATTCCTGGATTCTTTAATCTGCTAAAATACAAAAGGATCATTGAAATATAAATGGATTGTGAGCAATAAAAAAACATATAAATATTCTTAATAAGATAAAATACATACACACATATTTCTAAGGATATATATATATATATTTATTATTATGCCCTTGAAGTCTGTCAGAGAAATGGCTGCCTGTTAAAAATATTTTCCAAGAACTTTAGGTTCCTTGAAATGTTCTATGGAAATGGTATTTATGACAAACCCACCACCTCTGGGGAACATGAGATGTTATTACTGGCAAAGTCACAATTTTTTAAACCATCCAAAAATAATTATGAATTTATGCCAAATGACGAAACTTGCTATATTATTATAATGACTAAGAGAATATTTGCTAATGTCTCAAGATCAAGGCTCAAAGTAGCCATGAACCTATAGGAAATACTGTGACACAACACTGAATTGCTAGTGGTGGTGATTTGGGATCTTTGACAGGCAGAATATTACAGCACACAAATTCACTGGAGAGGATGGCTCATGAGATATAATATATGAGATAGGAAGTGTGGATGTATGTAATGGGGTGAGAAACAGGATTTGGAGTAAAAACTACACTGGCATTCTGGCTCTGCCAATTACTCACCAGGACCTGTGGCAAATTAACTTTTTTGAGCCTCAGTTCTTATTTGTAAAATAAGAAGACGGTAATACCTGCCTCCTATGACTGTTTGCAGGACTAACACGGTACATGGCATATAAAAATTGTTCAACTAGCTGTTATTCCTAGACTATAGAGAGGAGGGCCTACTATATGTCTATTGCTTAGTTATACCCATGCTTTCAAATATGGTACCTATTTCAAAAATAGAAGAGGTATTTGTTCAAATATTTATTGAATACCAATTAAGTACCAGGTACTGTTCCCTACCAGAAATATAGTATTAAACAAAATAGACCAATGATTGACTAATCATTGAATGAGATGCGTGTGTGCGCACATACACACACACCATTACCTGCATGTAGTTTACATTCTAGTAGGAGAGACAGTAATCAATAAATACATAAAATATAGTATGCCAGATGGTACTAATGAGGTGAGGGGGAATCCAGTGGTTCCTGGGGAGACAGCGAGCACAAAAGCACACCATGCCGTGTTCTGTTTGAGGAATAGCAAAGAAGCTGGTGAGTGGGCAGAGGAGCAGAGTGAGCAAAGAGGAGAACAGTAGAAGGGGTCAGGGAGCCAAGTGGGTGGAGCAGAAAGCATGGGAATGAACAAATGAACACCAAAAACATGGTATGGGATAAGAGGAAACTCTTCTGAGGTCAACATTTTTTGTCTGGGGTTTCCGGCATGTAGCCTGGTTGTTAGGTAGAAAGAACACAGACTTCGCAGCCAGTGAATTTTTATTCTGGTCTGTTACCTGTACTGTTTGGAAAATTATTTAACCTCTGTAAATTTTAGTTTTTTGGTTTCTCCTCCATCTGCAAAATGAGAATAATAATACTTAGCTCATACAGTTGCTATAAGTATTAAGTGAGATCTAGTGGCACAGAGTAGACCTTCAATATGCTTGTTTCCTTCTCTTTATAAGCCAAGTCTCACACTCTAGTACCAGTTCCAGGGCCACCATAATGATGGCCTTGCATAGTATTAATCTGCCTGGGCCTCAGTTTTTCAACTAAGAAAATAAATGCATGTGCTCTACACAGACATTATAAAGATAGATATACAACACTCAAGCTGTTGTTATAAGTCAAATAATCTTACTGTTACAATCTATCTTAATAATTTCAAAACAGCAAAAGTATATGTCTTCCATACCTCCTACATATTAATTCCATTAAAAATAGATCCTACAAAGTTTAATTTCTTTAGCATGAAGTTGTAAAGATGTATTTAGCAACCATGTTTATTTTTATTCCCTTTTCCTGCTCCTGCTTAAGAACACTGATCCAATGGAAAGATCTCCAAGAAATGTTTGGCTGCAAAAAACAAGATGCTGAGGAACAGTGTTTGTAAGCTACTTTTGTGTAAAAAGGGGAGAGCATCACAAAATAAAATGCACTTTACATTTTTCAGATTAAAGAAGCTAATTGATCAAGAAATCAAGTCTCAGGAGGAGAAGGAGCAAGAAAAGGAGAAAAGGGTCACCACCCTGAAAGAGGAGCTGACCAAGCTGAAGTCTTTTGCTTTGATGGTGGTGGATGAACAGCAAAGGCTGACGGCACAGCTCACCCTTCAAAGACAGAAAATCCAAGAGCTGACCACAAATGCAAAGGAAACACATACCAAACTAGCCCTTGCTGAAGCCAGAGTTCAGGAGGAAGAGCAGAAGGCAACCAGACTAGAGAAGGAACTGCAAACGCAGACCACAAAGTTTCACCAAGACCAAGACACAATTATGGCGAAGCTCACCAATGAGGACAGTCAAAATCGCCAGCTTCAACAAAAGCTGGCAGCACTCAGCCGGCAGATTGATGAGTTAGAAGAGACAAACAGGTCTTTACGAAAAGCAGAAGAGGAGCTGCAAGATATAAAAGAAAAAATCAGTAAGGGAGAATATGGAAACGCTGGTATCATGGCTGAAGTGGAAGAGCTCAGGAAACGTGTGCTAGATATGGAAGGGAAAGATGAAGAGCTCATAAAAATGGAGGAGCAGTGCAGAGATCTCAATAAGAGGCTTGAAAGGGAGACGTTACAGAGTAAAGACTTTAAACTAGAGGTTGAAAAACTCAGTAAAAGAATTATGGCTCTGGAAAAGTTAGAAGACGCTTTCAACAAAAGCAAACAAGAATGCTACTCTCTGAAATGCAATTTAGAAAAAGAAAGGATGACCACAAAGCAGTTGTCTCAAGAACTGGAGAGTTTAAAAGTAAGGATCAAAGAGCTAGAAGCCATTGAAAGTCGGCTAGAAAAGACAGAATTCACTCTAAAAGAGGATTTAACTAAACTGAAAACATTAACTGTGATGTTTGTAGATGAACGGAAAACAATGAGTGAAAAATTAAAGAAAACTGAAGATAAATTACAAGCTGCTTCTTCTCAGCTTCAAGTGGAGCAAAATAAAGTAACAACAGTTACTGAGAAGTTAATTGAGGAAACTAAAAGGGCGCTCAAGTCCAAAACCGATGTAGAAGAAAAGATGTACAGCGTAACCAAGGAGAGAGATGATTTAAAAAACAAATTGAAAGCGGAAGAAGAGAAAGGAAATGATCTCCTGTCAAGAGTTAATATGTTGAAAAATAGGCTTCAATCATTGGAAGCAATTGAGAAAGATTTCCTAAAAAACAAATTAAATCAAGACTCTGGGAAATCCACAACAGCATTACACCAAGAAAACAATAAGATTAAGGAGCTCTCTCAAGAAGTGGAAAGACTGAAACTGAAGCTAAAGGACATGAAAGCCATTGAGGATGACCTCATGAAAACAGAAGATGAATATGAGACTCTAGAACGAAGGTATGCTAATGAACGAGACAAAGCTCAATTTTTATCTAAAGAGCTAGAACATGTTAAAATGGAACTTGCTAAGTACAAGTTAGCAGAAAAGACAGAGACCAGCCATGAACAATGGCTTTTCAAAAGGCTTCAAGAAGAAGAAGCTAAGTCAGGGCACCTCTCAAGAGAAGTGGATGCATTAAAAGAGAAAATTCATGAATACATGGCAACTGAAGACCTAATATGTCACCTCCAGGGAGATCACTCAGTCCTGCAAAAAAAACTAAATCAACAAGAAAACAGGAACAGAGATTTAGGAAGAGAGATTGAAAACCTCACTAAGGAGTTAGAGAGGTACCGGCATTTCAGTAAGAGCCTCAGGCCTAGTCTCAATGGAAGAAGAATTTCCGATCCTCAAGTATTTTCTAAAGAAGTTCAGACAGAAGCAGTAGACAATGAACCACCTGATTACAAGAGCCTCATTCCTCTGGAACGTGCAGTCATCAATGGTCAGTTATATGAGGAGAGTGAGAATCAAGACGAGGACCCTAATGATGAGGGATCTGTGCTGTCCTTCAAATGCAGCCAGTCTACTCCATGTCCTGTTAACAGAAAGCTATGGATTCCCTGGATGAAATCCAAGGAGGGCCATCTTCAGAATGGAAAAATGCAAACTAAACCCAATGCCAACTTTGTGCAACCTGGAGATCTAGTCCTAAGCCACACACCTGGGCAGCCACTTCATATAAAGGTTACTCCAGACCATGTACAAAACACAGCCACTCTTGAAATCACAAGTCCAACCACAGAGAGTCCTCACTCTTACACGAGTACTGCAGTGATACCGAACTGTGGCACGCCAAAGCAAAGGATAACCATCCTCCAAAACGCCTCCATAACACCAGTAAAGTCCAAAACCTCTACCGAAGACCTCATGAATTTAGAACAAGGCATGTCCCCAATTACCATGGCAACCTTTGCCAGAGCACAGACCCCAGAGTCTTGTGGTTCTCTAACTCCAGAAAGGACAATGTCCCCTATTCAGGTTTTGGCTGTGACTGGTTCAGCTAGCTCTCCTGAGCAGGGACGCTCCCCAGAACCAACAGAAATCAGTGCCAAGCATGCGATATTCAGAGTCTCCCCAGACCGGCAGTCATCATGGCAGTTTCAGCGTTCAAACAGCAATAGCTCAAGTGTGATAACTACTGAGGATAATAAAATCCACATTCACTTAGGAAGTCCTTACATGCAAGCTGTAGCCAGCCCTGTGAGACCTGCCAGCCCTTCAGCACCACTGCAGGATAACCGAACTCAAGGCTTAATTAACGGGGCACTAAACAAAACAACCAATAAAGTCACCAGCAGTATTACTATCACACCAACAGCCACACCTCTTCCTCGACAATCACAAATTACAGTAAGTAATATATATAACTGACCACGCTCACCCTCATCCAGTCCATACTGATATTTTTGCAAGGAACTCAATCCTTTTTTAATCATCCCTCCATATCCCCCAAGACTGACTGAACTCGTACTTTGGGAAGGTTTGTGCATGAACTATACAAGAGTATCTGAAACTAACTGTTGCCTGCATAGTCATATCGAGTGTGCACTTACTGTATATCTTTTCATTTACATACTTGTATGGAAAATATTTAGTCTGCACTTGTATAAATACATCTTTATGTATTTCATTTTCCATAACTCACTTTAATTTGACTGCAACTTGTCTTGGTGAAATACTTTAACATTATAAAACAGTAAATAATTTGTTATTTTTACCATTGCTTGCTGAATTTTCTTTTGGTCATTCTGTGTTATATTTCTGCATGTACAATAGAATTTTGTCTTTTGCTTATAGTCTCTATTAATTCTTCCTTAAAAACAAACAGGACCTATGTCCCATTTATGGTCAACTTCTAATCACATATTAGAGGAGAGAAAAGTGGTTCAAATAAATAAAAATTACATCTCTTTGATTTCAAAGTGAACTATAAGATCTTTCAGAAGCAAACATA